GTTTGACCCTTATGCTTCTCCAACAGAGCCCTGGAAACACTTCCGGTTTAGAGCTGTCCGATTCATGAATTGCTGTTTACACAAATAAGCCCTTTAAAATATTATTGTGCCTTGGTTTACCTTTTTTTTTTTTTTCTTGAGACAGAGTGTTACTACTCTGTCACCCAGACTTCAGTGTACTGCTGGGATCTCAGCTCACTGCAACCTCTGCCTCCCCGGTTCAAGCAACTCTTGTGCCTCAGCCTCCTGAGTAGCTAGAACTACAGGTGTGTGCCGATCATGCCCTGGTAATTTTTGTATTTTTAGCAGATGTGGGGTTTTACCATGTTGGCCAGGCTGGTCTCGAACTCCTGGCCTTAAGTGATCCATCAGCTTCAGCATCCCAAATTGTGAGGATTACAGGCGTGAACCACTGTGCCCAGCCCTCTTTTTTTTTTTTTTTTTCAGTCAGGATCTCACTCTGTCACCCAGGTTGGGGGCAGTGGCACAATCTCAGCTCACTGCAGCCTCTGCCTCCTGGGTTCAAGCAATTCTCCTGCCTCAGCCACTGCAGTAGCTGGGAGTAGGCAAGCACCACCATGCCTGGCTAATTTTTGTATTTTTAGTAGAGACATGGTTCTCTACTATTGCCCAGGCTGGTGTTGAACTCCTGAGCTCAAGTGATCCAACTGTCTCAGCCTCCCAAAATGCTGGTACAGGTGAGAGCCACTGTGCCTGGCCTGGTTTACCTTTGTAACAGGCCTTACGTATTGAGTTGTCTTACAAATAAGATGAATCATCACCCAGAATGGTTCAATGTGAACAATAAGGTAAGGCCCACATAACTCTCACCTTGCACACTGACAATGAACTGACCCAAAGATGTAACATTGATCCAGTTTATTGCAAAAGCAGCTACTCTGTGTGATTTCTTCCAAAACACATGGAAAACATCTCAGCTGTAACACATTTTGAAGGCAATTTACATAAACAAATTAAGCTCTAAATTTAACTCACCTTTATACATTTTGTAAAATCAGTGCTTAAACACAAAATGATTTTATAGAGTATGCATATAGCATTTACAGCCATAAGAGTACATGAAGTCCAAGAGGAAGTATGTGTGTAAATAACGAAGAGGTACAAGGACAGAAGCCTTGGAAACATCAACAGGTCTGGAAGAAAGGGAGGAACCAGAAAAAAAGACTGGAGAGGAGCCAACCTCCCCCTGCTCCCCTTCCCCCTGACTCTATGAGGTAGGAGGAAAATGGATATTGTGTGTATTGTCTTTACCATCTCTTACTGTCTTTACATTTTCAGTTCAGAGAAGCCGAACTGGGATTACCATGCAGAAATACAAGCTTTTGGACATCGGTTACAGGAAAACTTTTCCTTAGATCTTCTCAAAACTGCATTTGTTAATAGCTGCTATATTAAAAGTGAGGAGGCCAAACGCCAACAACTTGGGATAGAGAAAGAAGCTGTTCTTCTGAATCTTAAAAGTAATCAAGAACTATCCGAACAAGGGACATCTTTTTCACAGACTTGCCTTACACAGTTTCTTGAAGACGAGTACCCAGACATGCCCACTGAAGGCATAAAAAATCTTGTTGACTTTCTCACTGGTGAGGAAGTCGTGTGTCACGTGGCTAGAAACTTGGCTGTGGAGCAGTTAACACTGAGTGAAGAATTCCCAGTGCCCCCAGCTGTGTTACAGCAGACTTTCTTTGCAGTTATTGGAGCCCTGTTACAGAGCAGTGGACCTGAGAGGACTGCACTTTTCATCAGGGTACGTAACTATTAATTGGACATGCTTGAGATTTAAAATGTATAAATTATATTTTTATATGCAGGACTTCTTAATTACTCAAATGACTGGAAAAGAGCTCTTTGAGATGTGGAAGATAATAAATCCCATGGGGCTATTGGTAGAAGAACTGAAGAAAAGGAATGTTTCAGCTCCTGAATCAAGACTTACTAGGCAGTCTGGTGGCACCACAGCTTTGCCTTTGTATTTTGTTGGCTTATACTGGTTAGTGAAATTTTAATCTTAACTTTATAACTTAATTTAAGACTACTGTTTGTTCTCTTTCTAGTGATAAAAAGTTGATTGCAGAAGGACCTGGGGAAACAGTATTGGTTGCAGAAGAAGAGGCTGCTCGAGTGGCCCTTAGAAAACTTTATGGATTCACAGAAAATAGACGGCCGTGGAACTATTCCAAGCCCAAAGAAACCTTGAGAGCAGAAAAGAGCATCACTGCCAGCTAGCCGCCATGGATGCAGCAGCCTGAAACTTGAGAGCGAAAGTGAGATAAATGTCAAAGGTGTTTCAAGCCAGACATTTTCACAATTGTGAAGAAATAGATGTTTTGTTTCTGTTTTTTACTGTGTTCCCAAAATTAAATAAGTGTTAACCAAGTCACAGTGTTTTTGGTTTTGTTTTTCTGAAATCTTGGTTTGATCAAATCTTTTTTTTTTTCTCTTGAGATGGAGTCTTACTCTGTCGCCCAGGCTGGACTGCAGTGGTGCGATCTCGGCTCACTGCAACCTCCACCTCACAGGTTCAAGCGATTCTCGTGGCTCAGCCTCCCTAGTAGCTGGGATTACAGGCACACACCACCATACCTGGCTAATTTTTGTATTTTTGGTAGACATGGGGTTTCACCAAGTTGGCTAGGCTAGTCTTGAACTCCTGACCTCAGGTGATCCACCCGCCTTGGCCTCCCAAAGTGCTGGGATTACAGGTGTGAGCCACTATACCCGACCAGATCAAATCTTTTTTTGACATTTTTGCAAAAAAATTTTCCTAATGTTCTTGATTTAATTGTATAGAATTTGTATAATTAGGTGTATTTTATTTGCGTCTAGCTTTGAGGTATCATAATTTATGTATCTTATGTGAATTTTTTGCTGTAATACCAATAAAGTTTTTTTTCTCCACATGTTAACATTGCATTTTAATTTGATATACCCAGTAATG